GTGACGGCGTGCTGGCAGCCCTTGCAGCCCTCCCTCGCTCTCGGTGCCTCCTCTGCCTGGGCACCCACTCTGGCGGCACTTGAGGAGCCCTTCAGCCCTCCGCTGCACTGTGGGAGCCCCTTCCTGGGCTGGCCGAGGCCGGAGCTGGCTCCCTCAGCTTGCTGGGAGGTGTGGAGGGAGAGGCAGGGGTGGGAACTGGGGCTGCGCCCGGTGCTTGAGGGCCAGCGCGAGTTCTGGGTGGGCTTGGGCTCTGAGGGACCTGCACTCGGAGCGGCCCCAGGCAGTGAGGGGCTTAGCACCTGGGCCAGCAGCTGCTGTGCTCCACTTCTTGCAGGGCCTTAGCTGCCTCCCGGTGGGGCAGGGCTGGGGACCTGCAGCCTGCCATGCCTGAGCCTCCTCCCCTCTCCCGCTCCCCACCTCACCCCGCCATGGGTTCCTGTGCTGCCTGAGCCTCCCCAACCTGTGCTGACCCCTGCTCCACAGCACCCTGTCCCATCCATGGCCCAAGGACCGAGGAGTGCCAGTGCATGGAGCAGGACTGGCAGGCAGCTCCACCTGCCGCCCGGTGCAAGATCCACTGGGTGAAGCCAGCTGGGCTCTTGAGTCTAGTGGGAACTTGGAGAATCTTTATGTCTAGCTAAGGGATTGTAAATACACCAATCAGCACTCTGTATCTATTTAATCTGGTGGGGACTTGGAGAATCTTTATGTCTAGCTAAGGGATTGTAAATGCACCAATCAGCACTCTGTATCTACCTCAAGGTTTGTAAATGCACCAATCAGCACTCTGTATCTAGCTCAAGGTTTGTAAATAGGCCAATCCACACTCTGTATCTAGCTAATCTAGTGGGGACATGAAGAACTTTTGTGTCCAGCTCAGGGATTGTAAACACACCAATCAGCACCCTGTCAAAACAGACCAATCAGCTCTCTGTAAAATGGACCAATCGGCTCTCTGTAAAATGGACCCATCAGCAGGATGTGGGTGGGGCCAGATAAGAGAAGTAGCCAGCAGTGGCAACCCACTGAGGTCACCCTCCAGGCTGTGGAACCTTTGTTCTTTCACTCTTTGCAATAAATCTTGCTGCTGCTCACTCTTTGGGTCCACACTGCCTTTATGAGCTGTAACACTCACTGGGAATGTCTGCAGCTTCACTCCTGAAGCCAGCGAGACCACGAACCCACCAGGAGGAACAAACAACTCCAGACGCGCAGCCTTAAGAGCTGTAACACTCACCGCGAAGGTCTGCAGCTTCACTCCTGAGCCAGCCAGACCACGAACCCACCAGAAGGAAGAAACTCCAAACACATCCGAACATCAGAAGGAGCAAACTCCTGACACGCCACCTTTAAGAACCGTGACACTCAACGCTAGGGTCCGCGGCTTCATTCTTGAAGTCAGTGAGACCAAGAACCCACCAATTCCGGACACGGTAAGACTGGGGCAAGAGGTGGAAGAGATTTGAGATTTGGCTTATGTATCTTTTGTTTTTCTAGCTAATTGTTGTAGATCATCACTTCAAGGTGCCCATATCTTTCTAGTGGAAAAATTATTCTGGCCTCCGCTGCATACAAATCAGGCAACCAGAATTCTACATATATAAGGTACTAATACTACATTGAAAATAGATTAGAATAATTCCAGCCTATCCCATCTGTTCCCTTGCAGGCAAAGTAACATCCTAGACATGGCTTTAGAGATCCACATGTCAGACCCCATGTGCCTCATCGAGAACTTTAATGAGCAGCTGAAGGTTAATCAGGAAGCTTTGGAGATCCTGTCTGCCATTACGCAACCTGTAGTTGTGGTAGCGATTGTGGGCCTCTATCGCACTGGCAAATCCTACCTGATGAACAAGCTGGCTGGGAAGAACAAGGGTGAGTGGTACCAGCAAAGCTCTGCCAAACCCCTTCTATTACAACCTCTCACTCCCCCTGACAGGCTTCTCTGTTGCATCTACGGTGCAGTCTCACACCAAGGGAATTTGGATATGGTGTGTGCCTCATCCCAACTGGCCAAATCACACATTAGTTCTGCTTGACACCGAGGGCCTGGGAGATGTAGAGAAGGTAAGGAAGGATTCCTTTTTTTAACCTCCTAAGAGACATGACTTAAATTTGGTCTGACTTCTAGGCTGACAACAAGAATGATATCCAGATCTTTGCACTGGCACTCTTACTGAGCAGCACCTTTGTGTACAATACTGTGAACAAAATTGATCAGGGTGCTATCGACCTACTGCAGTATCCTTTTGTGGTATGGGATGGCACCAAAGATTTCTGCCAGTTTTCTTTAATTGCATCTCAGCAATGTGACAGAACTGACAGATCTGCTCAAGGCAAGAAACTCACCCGACCTTGACAGGGTTGAAGATCCTGCTGACTCTGCGAGCTTCTTCCCAGACTTAGTGTGGACTCTGAGAGATTTCTGCTTAGGCCTGGAAATAGATGGGCAACTTGTCACACCAGATGAATACCTGGAGAATTCCCTAAGGCCAAAGCAAGGTAACAGGGACTTCAGTTTTAGAAAGATTTTTATGCTAAATAAATCCTATTTTTTATTCTCCAGGTAGTGATCAAAGAGTTCAAAATTTCAATTTGCCCCGTCTGTGTATACAGAAGTTCTTTCCAAAAAAGAAATGCTTTATCTTTGACTTACCTGCTCACCAAAAAAAGCTTGCCCAACTTGAAACACTGCCTGATGATGAGCTAGAGCCTGAATTTGTGCAACAAGTGACAGAATTCTGTTCCTACATCTTTAGCCATTCTATGACCAAGACTCTTCCAGGTGGCATCATGGTCAATGGATCTCGTGAGTATTATTTTTAGGATTTTCCTTCAATTAAATAATATAAATGTTTCTTTCTTCCATGAAGGTCTAAAGAACCTGGTGCTGACCTATGTCAATGCCATCAGCAGTGGGGATCTGCCTTGCATAGAGAATGCAGTCCTGGCCTTGGCTCAGAGAGAGAACTCAGCTGCAGTGCAAAAGGCCATTGCCCACTATGACCAGCAAATGGGCCAGAAAGTGCAGCTGCCCATGGAAACCCTCCAGGAGCTGCTGGACCTGCACAGGACCAGTGAGAGGGAGGCCATTGAAGTCTTCATGAAAAACTCTTTCAAGGATGTAGACCAAAGTTTCCAGAAAGAATTGGAGGTGATATTTTTGTTTCTAGTTCATGGGGATTACATCTTTTCCATGGGTTTTTGTCTCTTTGAAGACTCTACTAGATGCAAAACAGAATGACATTTGTAAACGGAACCTGGAAGCATCCTCGGATTATTGCTCGGCTTTACTTAAGGATATTTTTGGTCCTCTAGAAGAAGCAGTGAAGCAGGGAATTTATTCTAAGCCAGGAGGCCATAATCTCTTCATTCAGAAAACAGAAGAACTGAAGGCAAAGTACTATCGGGAGCCTCGGAAAGGAATACAGGTATCCCTAGTTCTACCTATTGTGGAGAATTGTGCATCTAACTGCATGTTTTCCGGGTTGCTAGGCTGAAGAAGTTCTGCAGAAATATTTAAAGTCCAAGGAGTCTGTGAGTCATGCAATATTACAGACTGACCAGGCTCTCACAGAGACGGAAAAAAAGAAGAAAGGTGAGAAGAAAGTGGAAATTATGCAAGATAGAAATCCTAGAGAAGATTATCTTTTTCTCCTCAGAGGCACAAGTGAAAGCAGAAGCTGAAAAGGCTGAAGCGCAAAGGTTGGCGGCGATTCAAAGGCAGAACGAGCAAATGATGCAGGAGAGGGAGAGACTCCATCAGGAACAAGTGAGACAAATGGAGATAGCCAAACAAAATTGGCTGGCAGAGCAACAGAAAATGCAGGAACAACAGATGCAGGTATTCATCAATTGTTTCATCTCTCCCCTGCCCTTGATCTTACTTTCTATTTATCACTCTTTAGGAACAGGCTGCACAGCTCAGCACAACATTCCAAGCTCAAAATAGAAGCCTTCTCAGTGAGCTCCAGCACGCCCAGAGGACTGTTAATAACGATGATCCATGTGTTTTACTCTAAAGTGCTAAATATGGGAGTTTCCTTTTTTTACTCTTTGTCACTGATGACACAACAGAAAAGAAACTGTAGACCTTGGGACAATCAACATTTAAATAAACTTTATAATTATTTTTTCAAACTTTCATATAGAGTTATAAGATTATGATGCTGGTATCTGGTAAAATGTACATCCCAGTAGTCCAATAGTTTAAATGTTTATTGCTTCCTTTAAGAGATTATAAATTGTATAAGGGACATTGTATCACTGCCTTCATTTATGCGTGATATTGGGATGGTTTCATCAGGAGATGCTTTCCTTGCATCTCAATGTCATCTGTCTAATTTCTCATAAGGGGATTATGTTACCTAGAGCAGGGCTTCCCAACCCTCAGGCCATAGACTAGCTCTGATCTGTGGCCTCTTAGGAACCCGGCCACACAGCAGGAGGTGAGCAGCAGGTAAGTGAGCATTACAGCCTGAGCTCCACCTCCTGTCAGATCAGCAGTGACATTAGATTCTCACAGGAGTGGGAACCCTATTGTGAACTGTGCATGCAAAAGATCTAGGTTGTGTGATCCTTGTGGAACAATATAAACCAGAAACCAATAACGCCACCCCACCTCCAACCCCCGCCAACCCTCTGTGGAAAAATTACCTTCCACGAAACTGGTCCCTGATGCCAAATAGGTTGGGGGACCGCTGACCTAGAGGGAGTTATGCACATGGGCTTATAAGGTTAGCCAAGAGAAAGGACAAGAAGACCCAAAGTCGGCAAGCAAATTTATTAACCTGCTGGGCTGCTCTACAGAAATCTGAGGAGGCAGACACCGGGCTTACAGGCTAAGGGGTATAAGTAGGTCTGCAGGGGTTTTGTGTGTGTGTGCGGGGGTGTCGGGGGGGCAAGGCCATTTGTGGAGACTTTTCCTCCCAGTATGGCCACATCCTGCAGTTTGTCAGTTTTTGCCCCCGCCTGGCTCAGGGTACCAGGATGTGGTTTAGCTTAGGGGTGGTTATAGTGGCACCTAAGTTCTGGGAACTTGCGGTGGGGGCGACCTTTTGGACGAAAAATAAGCTGCAGGGCAGCTAGGGGAGGGGGCTTGTTATATTCCTCTGGGGGCAGGGTGTCCCTAACTGGGCTCAGTCGGAAGGAACTTGACCAAAGTCTGGGCTCAGTTGGGCATCACTCAGGCTAATGGTCGTGTGCTGGATGCCATCAGAGGGAAGTACCAATGGTAAAGTGGAAACAATGTGCAGCTTTCAACTGGGTGGAGGCTGCTATTCTGTGGACAGTGAGATGTTTCCTTGGCACTGTCAATAGACAATCTGCGTAGAGAAATTCCAAGCTGAAAGCCAATAATGTTATAATAAAATAGAGATTCTTCAGAAGATGAAAGGAATTACCAGCATGGAAATTGTGTCATAGGCTTAAGGGCTAAAGAAGAAGCCTTTTCTTTTCTGTTCACCCTCACCAAGAGCACAACTTAAATAGGGCATTTTATAACCTGAACACAATTTATATTGGACTTAATTATTATGTGTAATATGTTTATAATCCTTTAGATCTTATAAATATGTGGTATAAGGAATGCCATATAATGTGCCAAAAATCTGAGTGCATTTAATTTAATGCTTGCTTATAGTGCTAAAGTTAAATGATCTTAATTCTTTGCAATTATATATGAAAAATGACTGATTTTTCTTAAAATATGTAACTTATATAAATATATCTGTTTGTACAGATTTTAACCATAAAAACATTTTTGGAAAACCATAAATCAGTTCCTTTGTTTGTATTTTTCTCAAAGTTAAAAGTCTATAGAGAAAGACTGAATTTCCCTAAGGAGATTAAGAATTGCTTTAAGACTAGAATTAAAACACACTTTATTACATCTTTTTATGTACTTTTTGTTACTTTGTTTTGTATATCTCCAGTAAAATTTTTTTTGTTTAAATTATAGAAACATTACACAAAGCTCTGTTTTTCTCCCTTATAAGTACTTACTCATATAAGGAATTTTCCACTTAGGTAATATGATAGGAGCTTGAATTTTTTTAGTCACCCAAAATATGATTTACTTATATACAGAAAAAAGCCGAAAAATTTTAGTGTCTGCTCTTTTTACTGTTCTTTGAAGAGCTTTAATATGAGGAATTTTTCATATCAGATAGGATGTGGTGCTACTCAGCAGTATTTCTAGATTTGAACTGAAGTTCAGAAGGTACCAGCATATTCAACTGAGCATTTGTCTAGCAATACCCTACAATTACCTTTTCAAGCTGTGCAATTTATAAAGAAAAAAATACATTTTATCATCCAAGGAAATGTTATCAGTAAAAAGAATAGCTCTATCTCCAAATTAAATATTGATATCTTTATTACCCATCTTAAAGAAATTTTTTAAAATCCTGAGACTCAGAAAATTAAGTCATTTAAGGTTTCACACCTTGTTACTGTTAACCTAGACCATGTTACAAAGTAGTTGATTTCTAGTCTAATTTAACTTTTGCTATTATATCTCCCCCACCAAAAACCAGAGAGGCATGCTGCTTTCATTAGTGATCCACAGATATTCTTCCCCACCAGCTTCCCTGGATCCCACTCATCCCCAAATACTCTGATCTCACAGGTTAGAGATCTGTCACTGGGTGCAAAAGAACAAGAAAAGGCACTGTAAGGTAAACATTGATGATTTCTTGAAACTACCAGTAAGTAGCTTATATTTTCTGACTTTCTTTGTCTTACTGTTGTGAAATCAACTGATCTAGTTTTAAATGTAATGAAAAGCAAAGCAATAGATTCTCCCCTAGAGCCTGCAGATGGAATGCAGCCTTGTTAACATCTTGATTTAAGCTTCACAGACTTCTGATTTCCAAAACTGTAAGATAATAAGCTTCTGTTGTTTTAAGCCACAAAATTAGTAATAATTTGTTATAGCAGCAATAGGAAACAAGTACAAAATCTTTATTAGTTAATACTATGAATAGTTATTCATACCAGCTAAGAGATATTTGGAATTTATTATGGATCACTTTATTATGGTCACTGTAGTAATTCACCTGTTGCTCATAAAAACCTTATAAACATTTAGTATTGTTTTATGGCAATTGTTATTTTAAACAATATTATCAATGTATGTTAGTGTTATCATTATTAAAGTTATTATTGTTAAAGCATTGAAATTAAATAAATTAAGGTCAGTACCACAGAAGGCCTTTTGAATTTAGAACCCACATTAATAACCATCTTGTGGTACTTTCTTATCTTGCTTAGTGATACGGTTTGGCTGTGTCCACTCAAATCTCATCTTGAATTATGGCTCCCATAATGCCCACGTGTTGTGGGAGGGACCAGGTGGGAGGTAATCAAATCATGGGGGTGGGTTTTCATGTGCTTTTTTCATGATAGTGAATAAGTCGCCTGAGATCTGATGGCTTCATAAAGGGCAATTCCCCTGCACATGCTCTCTTGCCTGACACCATGTAAGATGTGCCTTTGTTCCTCTTTCATCTTCTGCTGTGGTTGTGAGGCCTCCCCACCCATGTGAAACTACAAGTCCATTACATCTCTTTTCCTTTATAAATTACCCAGTCTTGAGTATTTCTTCATAGCAGTATGAAAATGGACTAATATACTTAGGAAAACATAGAAATACTGAATAATGTGTTAAAATTTAGAAGGAATTACTAAAATAATTGAAATCAAAAGCATAGATTCAAAACAATGTATAAGAATTCAGCACAAAATAAGCAGGTAAAGAAATTTCTAAAATGAAGTAGAGAAAATGTGGTAATGACTCTAGTGTATAACGATCACCAACAGAATAGAAAGTCCAAAAAATAGACTTTATAGGAATAATACAGGGTAAAGATAGACTTCTTAGTAGGTTGGGACTACTGGATGGCCATATAGGAAAAGATCAAGTTGTAACCAGACCTCACACACAATACACTAAAATAAGAAAAAGGAACCACACCCAAATTGATAAAATATAAAATGTAAAACTATGAAAATGCATTTGAAGAAATCAAGGTTATGTTCTTCATAAACCTGTAGAGGAGAGGGCCTTTCTAAATGTGACTCAAAACTCTTGAAATCTCTCTTGACCCCATGTCTCAGTCAGTTTCAACACAATCTTTGTTCCCTTTCAAAGCAATATTTTAGTTAGTTACATCCCATTCTCTGTTTTTCAAAATTATTAAATGTGACACATACTGAAGAGTACAAAAAACATAAAATGTACAATATTCAATATAAATAAATTACAAGATGAACGCACAAGTAACAACCCAGGTACATACATTCAGCATTACTAAAATTCTATAGGTGTATATGACAACTTCTGACAACCCTGCTAGAGCCAACTAATATCACAACTTTCACAACTATTTTCTAGGATTTTATTATAAACATGTGAGCTCCTAAGTAATGTAATTTTGTTTGGCCTGTTTTCAAACTTTATTTAAATGGAATTACATTGTTTGTATTCTTTTATGCCTTGCTTCATTTGTTAATAAAATCTTTATAAGATTCATCTAGTTCATTGTGTGTAGTTGTAAGCTATATATAT